CGAGGAGACCCGTTCGGAGTGGGGGAGGGGAAGATAAACCGAACTATTTATGTTAATCAGTGCATGCTTCCTTTATGGAGATTGGCCAGGGTTTTACTCTAGTAACCAATCACTTCAGAACAAGGGCGGGCCCGTTGATATCTCTCACACTCATTGGTTGAGAGGTTGCGGCGCAATGGAAGGTCTTAAACCGAGAGTATCCGGGATTATTTTTCCCCGCCGTGCGGTGCGTGTCCCGGAAGTGACGCATGGCCAAGGCCGGGCGGCCGCCTTGCCCCCGCTTCCTTTCACGCTGTCGCTGCCCGTAGGTGGTTGTGGCCACTGTGCCCGGAGGGAGGCGGCGGTGGCCAGTAATGCCTGGGAAACTCCTCTGGGGGGACATTATGGAGCTGGAAGCACCCTTGGAGGAGTCCGAGAGCCAGAAGAAGGAGAGGCAAAAGGTGCGCTGAGCATGGGCCGCGCCTCCTTTTGGGCTGCGCCGGCTTGGGCGGGGAGGGGAACTGTCTGTCCCTGATGATGGCCTGTCAGAACCGGGCCGGAGCATCCGAGGGCCTCCCTTCGCGCCGCCCTCGGCCCTCTGGGGTCGCTCAGGGACCGTTTCCACCTCCACCCTCCCGACCTGGAGAAAGATGGCCCTGGGCTTTGGGCCTCTCCTCCGCGTGGCCCCTCAGCCCTTCCCGTTGGCGCCTGAATCTCAGATGGGCAGACTCAAGCTCCCATCACCATGGAATCTGTTCTTTCTCTCCTGAAGCAGTGACGCTTGCCATTTCGTTTTCATTGGCCCTCTTAGAAGATGATTAAGAAAAAATGATTGCTTTGAATATGTGTTGCTTCTGTCACCCCGTCCCCTGTGCAAGAATCCTGGGGAAAGCGATCTTAGGTTTACAGACCTCAATAACTAGTCTGTAGAGGCTTAAGGAAAAGTGTCACTGAGACTTGCCAGGATTTGTCAGTGATGGAGATCGTGTGGGTTGCATTATTAATAGCCTTTACTGTCAGTATTTTCATTCAATCCGCAGGTGTTTATTGAACCTAATTTGTACCATACTCTTTGCTGAGTACCAAGGAGGTTAAACTAAATAAGTAAAGAAATGGTCTCTGCTCTCAAGGAGCCTGTAGAGGAGTTGTAGTCTTTCCTCCTCCCAGCCCCCTGCCCTCCAAAAAAAAAAAAAAAAAAAAAGGAAAAGAAAAAACATCCTGAAACACTCAGAGGATCACAAGGTGCTGAAAAAATGCCCAGGTAAAATTATTACTGGAGACATTTGACCTGGAAAAAAGAAATCAGCTGAAGAGGCTAAGGTGGCAGTATTCGAAGGCTGACATTCGACAAAAGAATGAGACTTATTTTGTATAGCCTTAGAAAGCAGAATCTACCTCTCTGACCTTATCACTAAGGTAAACTTGCCATTTCAGCTAACACTTTTATTCATCTTGTCATTGCTTCTTTGTTTGTTCACAGAGTGACAGAAGGAAGTCAAGGCACCATTATGACTCGGATGAGAAATCAGAAACAAGAGAAAATGGTGTTACAGATGACCTGGATGCTCCCAAGGCCAAAAAATCTAAAATGAAAGAGAAGCTAAATGGAGACACTGAAGAAGGATTTAATAGACTTTCAGATGAATTCTCCAAATCTCATAAGTCAAGAAGAAAAGATCTACCAAATGGAGATATAGATGAATATGAAAAAAAATCAAAGCGAGTATCATCTTTAGATACTTCTACTCATAAATCAAGTGATAATAAACTAGAGGAGGTATGGAAGCTTTTTATTTTGCATTTGACATTAATTATTTAGGCCATTGATTTCATTTTTACAGACCTTAACACGTGAACAGAAAGAAGGAGCCTTCTCCAATTTTCCTATTTCTGAAGAGACTATAAAGCTTCTGAAAGGTATGCAGTTTGGTTGTTGTTGTTATTGTTGTAAGAAGTATTTTAATTAAATCTCATTTTACAGGTCGAGGGGTAACATATCTCTTTCCTATTCAAGTTAAGACCTTTGGTCCTGTATATGAAGGAAAAGATTTAATAGCTCAAGCACGGACAGGAACAGGAAAGACATTCTCTTTTGCCATCCCCTTAATTGAAAGACTCCAAAGAAATCAAGAAACAATTAAAAAAAGCCGCTCACCAAAGGTAATCGTTATAGGGGGTAAAAGCTTTAAATGGTATCTTTTTGTTTTTTAAACCTCTTGCTCAGGTACTTGTTTTGGCTCCAACAAGGGAACTGGCAAACCAAGTAGCCAAAGACTTCAAAGATATAACTAGGAAACTCAGCGTGGCGTGTTTTTATGGTGGAACATCATATCAAAGCCAAAGTGAGTAAATATGTTTGATAGACGTGCAAAGGTACATATTGGTGGCATTTCTCTCTTCTCACAGTTAATCATATTCGAAATGGTATTGACATCTTGGTTGGAACACCTGGTCGTATCAAAGACCATCTGCAGAGTGGCCGATTGGATCTTTCTAAACTGCGACATGTTGTGCTTGATGAAGTGGATCAGATGTTAGATTTAGGTTTCGCTGAACAAGTTGAAGATATTATTCATGAATCCTACAAAACTGGTATATCCTAATTCAAAATAAGCACATTAGCAGAAAACATTTGAATTCTTTTTGTTTATTTAAGATTCTGAAGACAATCCTCAGACTTTACTTTTTTCTGCAACTTGCCCACAGTGGGTATACAAAGTTGCAAAAAAATACATGAAATCCAGATATGAACAGGTTGACCTTGTTGGAAAAATGACTCAAAAGGCTGCAACTACTGTGGAAGTAAGTAGCTTTCTAGCATGATAGATTTTAGCAACAAATAATGTGGTATTTTCTTTCTTCAAAGCATTTGGCCATCCAGTGTCATTGGTCTCAGAGGCCAGCAGTTATTGGAGATGTCCTTCAAGTCTACAGTGGGTCTGAAGGGAGGGCTATTATTTTCTGTGAGACCAAGAAGAATGTAACTGAAATGGCCATGAATCCACACATAAAACAGGTAAGTCTTTTTTTCATGCTTTCTCTAATTGATACACTTAATTTTCTCCCCCTTTCTCAAATAGAATGCCCAGTGTTTACATGGGGACATTGCACAGTCACAAAGAGAAATTACACTAAAAGGCTTCAGAGAAGGTAGTTTTAAAGTTTTGGTGGCAACCAATGTGGCTGCCCGTGGTTTGGACATTCCTGAAGTTGACCTGGTGATTCAAAGTTCTCCTCCTCAGGTAGGAAATGGGATTTGATTTGGGAAAAATAATTTTAAAAAATATTACCTTTTATAATCTTTAGGATGTTGAGTCCTATATCCATCGCTCTGGACGCACAGGTAGAGCTGGACGGACAGGGATTTGTATATGTTTTTATCAACCAAGAGAAAGAGGTCAACTAAGATATGTGGAACAAAAAGCAGTAAGTAGAGTTAAATTATTTCAGGCTTATTGATTTTTCTTTAATGTAACTCTTTCATTTTCAGGGAATTACTTTTAAACGTGTAGGTGTTCCTTCTACAATGGATTTAGTTAAATCTAAAAGCATGGATGCCATCAGGTATGCTTTCTGAACTTGCTGAATAATTGTTTTCTTGACCAAGAATACTATTTTTAAACCATAGGTCTCTGGCTTCCGTTTCTTACGCTGCTGTTGATTTTTTCCGACCATCAGCTCAGAGACTGATAGAAGAGAAAGGTGCAGTGGATGCATTGGCTGCAGCTTTAGCCCACATTTCTGGTGCATCAAGCTTTGAACCACGATCTTTGATCACCTCTGATAAGGTAGAAATCTGTGAGAAAATTGTACATGAGTGTTCCAAACATAATGTGGTTTTTATTCCTTAAGGGGTTTGTGACCATGACTCTGGAAAGCCTAGAGGAAATACAGGATGTCAGCTGTGCTTGGAAAGAACTTAACAGAAAGCTGAGTAGTAATGCAGTGTCTCAGATTACCAGAATGTGCCTCCTGAAAGGAAATATGGTAGGCTTTTCCAGACAATTAAAAAGCTTTTTATTTAAAATGTTTTGCTTTGTTTTGCTTTTAGGGTGTTTGCTTTGATGTTCCTACAACTGAGTCAGAAAGGTTACAGGTATTTTTAAAATTTTATCTTTTAAATGGTTGATTTATATTAATCCTGTAAATTCCCCTAACAGGCAGAGTGGCATGATTCCGACTGGATACTCTCAGTGCCAGCCAAATTACCTGAAATTGAAGAATATTATGATGGAAACACATCTTCTAATTCCAGACAGAGGAGTGGCTGGTCAAGTGGTCGATCAGGCCGGTCAGGCCGGTCAGGTGGTCGATCTGGCGGCCGGTCAGGTAGACAGAGTCGACAAGGAAGTCGCTCAGGAAGTCGACAAGATGGTAGAAGACGAAGTGGGAATAGAAATCGATCAAGAAGTGGGGGCCACAAACGGAGTTTTGACTGAGTATTTGATAGTTAATCTACCAGTGTGAGCTTGCCTATTTCTGCCTAATCATGTACATTATCCACCAAAAATTAGGTCATCATAGTTGAGGTATGTGTCTGCTATTTGCAAAGAAGTTGGTCGTATTTTTTTAAAAAGTATTTCACAAGAATGGAACAAATCTACTTATCCAGTTATACCTTTGAATAAAAAAACCTCCTTTTATTGTCTCTTTTCACTTATGTGTTAAGAATTTTCTCAATGTAATCT